AAGTAAATTATCTCTAAAAGACTTTCAGTTCATAAGCTTAAAATAATGTATGAAAAGATAGTTTTAATATAAGAAGAAAAAAGATAATATACTAATTCTTAATTTTAGTAAGTAGACAGTTGTAGTATATGGATGTTTTGTTAAATCTTTGTTGATACAGAATACATGATTTCCTTTTTCTGTGTGAGAAGTAAAGATTAAACAAAAAATATGTGAGTGCTAAACTGTCTTTAAAAAGTAGATAACTATATCAAAAACAGTAAGGACCAGTGGGTACCACACAGAACAAGCAAATAGAAGATAAGCTCAGCCTTTGAGTAGCAGCTTTGGTAGTATACAATAATGAACTGAAAATAGCAACTCAGCAGTGTTTTCCAAGATGACAGATTAAACAAACATCCCACCAGAAAGAGGTAATCACTTAGACTAATTTCCTCATCCCCTAGGATAAAATCTTAAGTCAGTGACTTGAAAACTGTTTTGACCCAATCCATTGAGAAATGCATTTTTACATTGCAGCCCAGCACACACATATGCATAACTGAAGCAAGAATTGTACTTAACAATACTTACTTATCCATGTGTTATGCACCTTGATATTTCTTATTCTCTTTTACCCCTTCCTCTGTGTGTCTGTGTGTATTCCTTTTCCCCCCAGCCCACCCAATACCGTTCAGGAAACACTGCATTGATTTCATTACCTGTTAATGTGTTGCAACCCCTTTGAGATGATCCTACTAGTTGTGATGAGATGTTTCTAATAAAAGTTCCACCAGTAGAAAATGCCATTATTTCATAAGGCCAGGATGATGACTTAGATAGTACTAATAATACAACACTTTAGGAAAGTTCATTTCATTTTATTTTTAGGAAGGACACTAAGTTTCAAAAATTTAAATTTAAATGAAAGAGGGTCTTAAAACTATTTCAAAAAGGACTCAGCTGAATAATCTGTGGCAGAGGTTTAAATCACCTTGGACCACACTGCCATGTTCCAGAGCTCACCAGGAGCCATCCAGATGAGAGAACACCCAGCCCTTGAGACTTGACTAAGAAATTAAATCCATGTTATCAGCACGTTTTTAACTGGATGTGATATAAGGTTAACATATTTTGTAATCATTGTATTTATAATCATGGCTATTTTGTTATTTTGTTTCACTTAGGGGAAAATGGCTTTGTTGGCCTCAGATAGCTGCTTTATTAGATGTAATGAAGCAGGGGACATAGAAGCAAAAAGTAAAACAGCAGGAGAAGAAGAAATGATCAAGGTAATGGTGACATTTTATACAGATGACTGCATTAACCCATTGGATTCTGTTTTCCAATATCTAGATTAGATCCTGTGCTGAAAGAGAAACCAAGAAAAAAGATGACATTCCAGAAGACAAAGGAAATGTAAAACAATATGAAATCAATTATGTGTATGTATGCTTTTCCTTTTAGACCTACAGATGGTATTTTTCAATGAAGACATTTTCTTTGCAGAAAGAAATTTCAGAGCTTCCAAGACCACAAACCTAAAATAAGTAAAGAAGATAGTAAAATTCTTAAAAAGGCTCAGAAAGATGGATTTTTGCATGAGACGCTTCTGGACAGGTAGCTATTTATTTACTTATTTTCACTATTTTAAACCTGGACCCCCTGCCATTCTCATCTGCAGGAAACACTGGCCTCCTTCATCCTCAGTCTGTGTTGCTGGAAGTCACCCATCTCCAAGGCCCCTTGGGATCGACTGAGTGACCAGCAGTGAAGTTCGTCCACCTTCTAAATGGATGCCATCATCTGACGTGATGGAGCTCAGTGGGATGCTGCTGCCTTACCTCGCTTAGCTAGGATGTCCCTGATAAAGGATGACACCAAAGCTTCAGCACAACTGGCCAAACTTGAGGTGGTCATCTCAGCACTGATGCTGGGCCAACAATTAGCCCCATTTGTACATTTTTACAAATTTTTGGCAATTGCCAAGAATTGTCCACCTTCCCTCCCCATTGAATTAAAGACACTTCTTGCCTCATGGATAGTCAGAATACAGTCAAGGTAACAGATGCCTTTTTTTTAACCAAGGACACAGTACAGATCTCACAGGGACACTCCTTATCCCCTACAGAGAGTTCCAGACACTACTGATGGTGACCAAGGCAACATTTCAACAGAAAACACAGTGCTAGGCTTGTGAAAGTGTCCAGTAGGGCTTCCACTGCCCCTATAGGCTGCAGGCAGCTGCTTTAGTTGAGAGATAGACTGAGCTCCTCGAAGAATTCCTATTTAAGTTACAAAGCAGCGAGTGGATGCCCTGCTGGGTTCCACTGTTGCCACAGGCTTTGATTACTCTTAAGTTCATGCTTCTTAGGAAATTGCACTTTTTACACCAGTGCTACACAGTTCCCTCAGTTGCCTTTACTGGACATCAAGGAGTTCACATTTTTGACAACCATTCAGTCCTGGACAGTCCAAGGGGTGGAGGTAGCTTCGTACAGGAATCTGCCTGCTGCGTGTGGATCAGTAATATCAGAATTGCCCAACAACTCACTGGAGATATGAAAACCAATGCATGGGGGATGCATGACGTCACCCAAATATTTATGAACACGCTTGTGCTGCCAGAGACCCCAGATCTCTAAACCAATGCATGGGAAATGCATGACGTCACCCAAATATTTACGAACAGGCTTGTGCTGCCAGAGACCCCAGATCACTTTTCCTGCCTCCTGCTAAATAAATGGGGGCAGTAGATTTGCATCGGTTTCCACATTACATTACTCATAACTGTGGCCTTCCTAATTTCTCATGTCCCTAAGCACTTATTACAATGTCTCAGCAGCTTTCTCTCAGCCTCTCAAAATATTAGTCATCATGAAAATAAATGTCTGATGTTAAAGCATCAGGGGTTAATTGTATTGTGACACCTAAAAT